CGGGCACACGCAAAGAAAACAAAAATGAATGTGAAAGAAAATCTATCCCCATAAAAAGTTTTCTAATTATTTTCACCGTATTGCAAAAGATCATTTATGTTTAAACATTAATTGAATTTCCAAACAGATATTGCTATCAGGGCATATGCTATTTAAGATTTGTACTTTTCATTCCCCCACAAAGAAACCTCTTCAGGAAATAGGTAACAAAAGCTGTTATTGTCACATGTCTCTCTCATTCAAGATTAATGTTTAGCCTGTATCTTCTTACATTCCCAAAATACCCCTGGCAGCCTTTGCCCAGGCAAACATCCTAGAAGTAAATAATGGCAAAATGTTTCTAAGATAGAAATTTACTGAGGAGTGATAATATCTGTCCTTCCTTGGCCTATCTTGAGGGATTTAGGTATTAATTACCAACGTCATATTTAAATAATATCCCTGCAGTTCATATGACCCCTTGTGATTAATGTTACCCTTCCTTAGTAAGTGTCAAAATTAATAATTTACCAAAAAATGCAGAACTATGGCACATTAGACAGAGAAGACATGGCATAATTCTTCTATGTCCATTTTGATGCACTTGTGGCAGCTGGTGATCCTGAGATACATTTGATCCCAGAAGTGGCAATAGAGAAAAGACTGAGTGGCTGTTGTGATGGTAAGTTCATGATGGAAACAAGAAACTGTTCTTCACTGGAAATTTGTGGAGTGTTCTCTTCTCCTCCCACACAAAGCAATATTCTAGAACTGTGGATTGACATGAAATGAAAGATAGAAAGAAAATCTCTGTTTTGAAAAACAAAACCCAGAATGAATACTTCATGGAAGATCTTTTACCTCCCTTGACAGCCTAACCCCCCAGGTGCTGAAAGATGGCGCAGAGAAGAGTGACAGCTATTGTTTGGAAAGGTTTATGAGCAGGATCAGCCAGACCCACTGAGTAGATTGTGTTTTGGGCTCATGAGGAAAAGTCCACCTGTCTCTCCCAAAGAAGCCAACTAGAGCAACATGAGAAGAGACAATGGAAGCTGATATCCAGCTCATGAGACTTATCCAGGAAATGCGGGCAGAGATCCACAAACTGGAGAAAGAGAATCAAGCCCTCCGGATGAAACTCACTGCAAGTAGTCAGAGAGCCTCAGGCTCAGGGAGAGAATCAGGAGACGAAAGGGAGGAGGAAGCGCCAGGACAATCTCCAGCAACCCTTCAGGGTGCCGTTTCCACTGATGCAGCACCAGCAGTGCAGGAACACCAAGGTACCCAAACATTCTGAGCTCTTGTGGGCTGTTTTTTAAGTTGGATTTTGTGTCTTTTGTACAGGCAATGTCATGATTGTTAGACGCTATTCCATTTCATCATCAGTTTGCTCATCTGCTGTAAATGATCCCTGGAAATCTGGGAAAAGTCACCCAAAGAGCGGAATTCTAGAAGGTCAGAGAACACTGAAGTCATTGGCATGTTCTCCAATTAAGAAGCAAGACATGGAAGAAAAGGTGTTTGCCACAGATTCTCTCACCAGCAATAGGACCAGCCAAAGAGCTTCTCCTGAGCATGTTTGTGGTTGCAGGTAATGTAAAATACACTTCAAGCTGGTGAATATCTTTTTCTTCCCTTTATTTTGCTTCCTGTAGGGACAAGACAAAGGCAGTCAGTTTCCTGTTACCCATGGACATGTCTTCATATTCCAAAAATTCAAGTTCTTTGAAACACTCACCAAATCAGGCCACAAACCAGCTAAGTATCATTGCAGAATAGGATATGTGAAGTGATTAAATGTAAGAAACAGT